TATCAGAACTTAGAGTTTTTATTTCTCCACCCACAGAACCATGGAGTCTTTAAGTATCAGAAATTTGTCTCCTCGTCAGAATCTTCTAGATTTCCAGAAGTTTCCAAGTCGCTACATATAAATGTTGCAGAAAAACGTGTAATTCTCATGTGCAAGTAGGCTTTTTTCAGCGGATACATTTAGCATTATAGTCAATTGTTATTTCGTTGCCTTAAAAGAAGCTGTTTTCATTGTAAAGGTGATGTGTTTTTACCATATAATTCAAATTTGCATAGGTACTTCATATTTTAAAAGGTGACTCACAGGTATGTCACTAATAAAAACAGTAACATTTAAACGACTGAGAAGGTAGGGGCTCTAAATAAAGTAAATGCGTCGGCGAGGGTAGGAGCGGGAAGAGGCAAAGGGGTGCGAAATTCCCATCCCAAGCCCCCTCCTCCAAAGACCGAATGGCAACTTAGTTGTGCGGGAAGGTTCCCCCCTATGCAGGGCAGCCCAGTCCAAGCCGGCCCGATCCGGGGCCGAGTGAGCAGTGGTTCTTGCCGCAACCGCCACGCAGCCTCGCTGCCGCCCAAGCGCGGACACCTGGTTCCTGGGTCCCCCGCGCGGAGCCCCGGACTCCTCGCCCCTTCTCCGAACAACTTTCTCCCTGCTTGAACTGATTCTCGCTGTTGGTAGACTGCACAGTCACAGTATCCAGCCGGACAGGACCTGCTTTGCCGGGACTGGAAACAACTACCGCGGCAAAAGAGGCCGTTTCGCCATGGGAAGAACAAGAACTCCCGGCTTGTCCAGGGGCAGCCCCTCTCTGCGCTGCAGGGCGCCTACCCTCGCCCCAGAGGCTCTGCGCCGCGGGCGGGGCGACCCCGGGGGTCGCGCGCCCTCTCCCGGAGCGCGCCCTCCCTCCCGGAGCGCGCGCCCGACGGCCTGCCGCGGCCCCGGCGCCCCCGCCCCTTCGGGCGCTCCGTAGCCGTGACGTGCACGCCGCAGTGCCGGGGACTCGGCGGGGCGCCGGCCGGCGGGCGGAGACCGACTCGGGATCTGTCCGAGCAGGAAGCCAGCCTCAGCCCGGCCGCTGTCGCCGCCCTGTCCTGGTGCCCGTCCGCGTCGTCGCCCTCTTCACTGGCCCTCATCACTTCTCACCGCGCCCTCCAGCTTCACCCGTACAGGTAGCCCCGCCGCCGCGCACCTGCCTTCGCTCCCGCACCGGTGAGTGTCCCAGAGACCCACTGCGGGGCGTCTTCATGTTGCTGTATTTGTTCCTTTGAAACAGGTGACAGTGGATAGTGGAAACAGGAGATCGTGGATCCTCCTTCAAAAATGGAGGATGGAAAGCCCGTTTGGGCGCCACACCCTACAGATGGATTTCAGATGGGCAATATTGTGGATATTGGCCCCGACAGCTTAACAATTGAACCCTTGAATCAGAAAGGCAAGGTGAGTTTCTCAGAAAGATGTTGAAATATGATTGAGTTTAATGAGCATTTGTTTTGCTTGTTAGACATTTTTGGCTCTCATAAACCAAGTGTTTCCTGCAGAAGAGGACAGTAAAAAAGATGTGGAAGATAACTGTAAGTACCAAGTTAAAAATTAACTCTCCGCATTCTCTAATGACATATAAATTTTATGTCTTAGGTTCACTAATGTATTTAAATGAAGCCACACTGCTCCATAATATCAAAGTTCGATATAGTAAAGACAGAATTTATGTAAGTATTTTACCTGTAGTGTAAGTTTTTGTGAATATTTTATGTTTATGCTTTTCGTATTTAGACATATGTCGCCAACATTCTGATTGCAGTGAATCCATACTTTGACATACCTAAAATATATTCTTCAGAAGCAATAAAGTCATATCAAGGAAAATCTCTTGGGACAAGACCACCTCATGTCTTTGCAATTGGTAAGTGATTTTAAATGTATTTTAATTCTTGTTGCTCATCATTAATGTCTTATTTTGACCCTAGCTGATAAAGCTTTTCGAGACATGAAGGTGCTCAAGATGAGTCAGTCTATCATTGTATCTGGAGAATCAGGAGCCGGCAAAACAGAAAATACAAAATTTGTTCTAAGGTGAGTATTCAGCTAACTTGAAGTATTTGAGTCATCAACATTTTTTATCCTATATTTTAAACAGATACCTGACTGAATCCTATGGAACAGGTCAAGATATTGATGACAGAATTGTTGAAGGTATTGCTAATTTTTCAGTTGTTACGCGTGTAATTTTTTGATGGATTTTTTTGTTTCTCAATAGCTAACCCACTCCTAGAAGCCTTTGGAAATGCGAAGACTGTTCGCAACAATAATAGCAGTCGATTTGGGAAATTTGTAGAAATACATTTTAATGAAAAGGTAAGTGAGAGTAAGCTTTGGAATGATATTTTAAAATATATTTTCTCTGTGTTTTGTTTTTTAGAGCTCAGTTGTTGGAGGATTTGTTTCACATTATCTCCTAGAGAAATCTAGGATCTGTGTTCAAGGCAAAGAGGAAAGAAATTATCATATCTTTTATAGGTTGTGTGCTGGTGCTTCTGAAGATATTAGAGAAAAACTTCATTTGAGTTCACCAGATAATTTTCGGGTAGGTCAGAAGAAAAGAAATTTCATATAGCCATGTTAATTATGTTTAATTTGTTTTGTCATAGTATTTAAACCGAGGCTGCACTAGATACTTTGCTAACAAAGAAACTGACAAACAGATTTTACAGAACCGCAAAAGTCCTGAGGTATAGTAGACCATTGTTCATAAAATCTTTAAGATCAGTTAATTGGTGTCTTCTTGTTTTGTAGTACCTTAAGGCAGGTTCTATGAAAGATCCTCTGCTAGATGACCATGGTGATTTTATTAGAATGTGCACGGCTATGAAAAAAATTGGTTTGGATGATGAAGAAAAGCTTGATCTCTTCCGGGTAGTAGCTGGCGTCCTGCACCTTGGAAATATTGATTTTGAGGAAGCTGGCAGCACTTCAGGTTTGCTTTTTATTTTTTTAAGAGGAAAAAAATATTAATTTCAATGAAAATATATTTCTATTAGGTGGTTGTAATCTGAAGAATAAATCTGCTCAGTCTTTGGAATATTGTGCTGAATTACTGGGTTTGGACCAAGATGATCTTCGAGTAAGTTTGACCACAAGAGTCATGCTAACAACAGCAGGGGGCACCAAAGGAACAGTTATAAAGTAAGTTCCTTAAGTAATTGCACTGCAAAAATAGAATTTTTACTAGCATAGTTTTCTTTTATAGGGTACCTCTGAAAGTGGAGCAAGCAAACAATGCTCGTGATGCCCTGGCAAAGACAGTGTATAGCCATCTTTTTGATCATGTGGTAAACAGAGTAAATCAGTGTTTTCCTTTTGAAACATCATCCTATTTTATTGGAGTCCTAGATATTGCTGGTTTTGGTAAGTAGAGTTTCTTTTGTGAGTATATATTTAATGACTCTTGGTTCTGGTTTTATATTTTCAGAGTACTTTGAGCATAACAGTTTTGAACAATTTTGCATCAACTATTGCAATGAAAAACTTCAACAATTTTTTAATGAAAGGATTCTGAAGGAGGTAATTGCCATTATAAGTTTAATTTAAGATCTTGTATCTATGATTATGATTATTTCATTTTTAGGAACAAGAACTCTATCAAAAAGAAGGTTTAGGTGTTAATGAAGTGCATTATGTGGATAATCAGGACTGTATAGGTATGTGTTTTTTAACTCCACCTTTGAAAAATACTATTGTGAGTGTTTTCATTTTTTGAAATAGATTTAATTGAAGCCAAATTAGTGGGAATACTGGATATTTTGGATGAAGAAAATCGCCTTCCCCAGCCAAGTGATCAACACTTTACATCTGCAGTTCACCAAAAGCACAAGGATCATTTTCGACTCACTGTGAGTTTTGCCATTCTGAAATTGAGACTATGATTTAATAACTCATATATGTATTGTTTTTCAGATTCCCAGAAAATCTAAGCTGGCAGTTCATAGGAATATCAGAGACGACGAAGGCTTCATTATCAGGCATTTTGCGGGGGCAGTGTGCTATGAAACAGTGAGTATAACTTTTACAAGGAGAAAACCATTACAGAAACATTCCTGTTTGATTTATTTTTCAGACCCAGTTTGTGGAGAAAAATAATGATGCTTTACATATGTCTCTTGAATCCTTAATATGTGAATCCAGAGATAAGTTTATACGGGAATTATTTGAATCATCCACAAATAACAACAAAGATACTAAACAAAAAGCAGGAAAACTTAGCTTCATCAGCGTGGGAAACAAGTTTAAGGTATTTGTGTTATTTAATTTTTTTTTTACTATGAAATAATAAACTGATTTCCTTTCTTTCACAGACACAGTTAAATTTGCTTCTGGATAAACTTCGAAGTACTGTGAGTATGCTTAAAAAGAAAACAGGTTTTTATATTGTAACAAAAAGTACCTTTATTTTCCTAGGGAGCAAGCTTTATTCGTTGCATCAAACCTAACTTAAAGATGACAAGCCACCACTTTGAAGGTGCTCAAATTCTGTCTCAGCTTCAGTGTTCAGGTATTTTCATAATCTCTGTCAGTGTGTGTTAGTGACAGTGCTTTGTGCTTGTTCGTGAATCTAGGGATGGTGTCTGTTTTGGACTTGATGCAGGGTGGTTACCCATCACGAGCTTCATTTCATGAACTCTACAACATGTACAAAAAGTATATGCCAGATAAACTTGCAAGATTGGATCCAAGACTATTTTGTAAGGTATAAATGCCACCCAAATTGAAATTTCTTAGTGACATTTAACTTTTTAACTTTTATTTTTCAGGCTTTGTTTAAAGCTTTGGGCTTAAATGAAAATGACTACAAGTTTGGGTTAACCAAAGTATTTTTTAGACCTGGCAAGGTAAATATACATTTTTTACTTTAAACTGTAACTAATACTGATACTAAATTATTTCACTTCCTAGTTTGCAGAATTTGATCAGATCATGAAGTCTGACCCTGACCACTTAGCAGAGTTGGTTAAAAGAGTCAATCACTGGCTCACATGCAGTCGCTGGAAGAAAGTTCAGTGGTGCTCACTCTCAGTCATCAAATGTAGGTGTTTTCCTTTACACCTATAGGATCTTTTTCTATCATTTTATTTTACTCTTACACATAGTGAAAAACAAAATAAAATATCGAGCTGAAGCCTGCATTAAAATGCAAAAAACTATTCGAATGTGGCTTTGCAAGAGGAGACACAAACCTCGGTAAGATGAATAGTTCCTAAAAAGAACTCTACAATTAAGCTCTAATGAAGTATTATTTTTACAGCATTGATGGTCTGGTTAAGGTGGGCACACTGAAAAAACGACTTGATAAATTTAATGAGGTAGTCAGTGTGTTGAAAGATGGAAAACCCGAGATGAATAAACAGATCAAGAATCTGGAAATTTCTATTGATACTTTGATGGCCAAAATTAAGGTATGTAATTTCAACCCGAATGACTTTGACTTTTTTACGTACCTATTTATTTTATTTTTTAAAGTCCACTATGATGACGCAGGAACAAATCCAGAAAGAATATGATGCACTGGTTAAAAGCTCAGAGGAACTCCTCAGTGCATTACAGAAAAAAAAACAGCAGGAAGAGGAAGCAGAAAGGCTGAGGCGTATTCAAGAAGAAATGGAAAAGGAAAGAAAAAGACGTGAAGAAGACGAAAAACGTCGAAGAAAGGAAGAGGAGGAAAGGCGGATGTGAGGCATTTATATTATTTTGAATAAGAGACAAATTTTTGAAGAGTTTTCTATTTTTTATTAGGAAACTTGAGATGGAAGCAAAGAGAAAACAAGAAGAAGAAGAGAGAAAGAAAAGGGAAGATGATGAAAAACGCATTCAAGTATGTACTTACTGGGTTGAATTTCTATTAAACTCTTGGTGAAATAGCTTTCTGCCCTTGTCAGGCTGAAGTGGAGGCACAGCTGGCCCGACAGAAGGAGGAGGAATCCCAACAGCAAGCAGTTCTGGAGCAGGAGCGCAGGGACCGGGAGCTGGCCCTGAGGATTGCCCAGAGTGAAGCCGAGCTCATCAGTGATGAGGCCCAGGCCGACCTGGCGCTGCGGAGGTACTGGGGCCCCTGGGTGGGGTATAGCGCTCCTTCAATAAGCAATTTTAAGTTACTTTTCCAGCTTGGATTCCTATCCGGTAACTTCTAAGTAAGAATTGTTTTCTATGTATGTCATATGTTACGATATTAACTAAAATATATTCTTTTCACAGAAATGATGGAACAAGACCCAAAATGACACCGTATGTCACTTACCTTTACCTTTTTAAAAATAGTAACCATATTGTATTATCGTTTTTCTTGTAGGGAACAAATGGCCAAAGAAATGTCAGAATTTTTGAGTAGGTTAGTGCAGTGTAATTGGGGGAAATAAGTGTTTTAAACATGCAAAAATGTGTAATAATTACAGAGGTCCTGCTGTACTAGCCACCAAAGCAGCTGCTGGTACTAAGAAATATGATCTTAGTAAATGGAAATATGCAGAACTACGTGATACCATCAATACTTCTTGTGGTAAGTGTTTGGAGAAGATCAAAAATAGAAAAAATTTTTTTTTTTTGCTCAATGTAATCAATAGATATTGAGCTCCTGGCAGCTTGCAGAGAAGAATTTCATAGGAGACTAAAAGTGTATCATGCTTGGAAATCTAAGAACAAGAAGAGAAATACTGAAACAGAGCAACGTGCTCCAAAGTCTGTTACTGATTATGGTAAAGAGAAATCTGTACTTTTGAACGTTTTATCTTTTCTTCAACATAAAATATTTGTTCACAGATTTTGCACCATTTTTGAACAATTCACGTAAGTCAATGGGTGGTAACTCATGAGCTAACGCTGGTATAACTTTCCTTGTTCTGTGTAATAGCTCAGCAAAACCCAGCAGCTCAGATTCCTGCCAGGCAGCGGGAGATTGAAATGAACCGACAGCAACGCTTCTTCCGCATCCCATTCATCCGCCCTGCCGACCAGTACAAAGACCCTCAGAGTAAGAAAAAAGGCTGGTGGTATGCCCATTTTGATGGACCATGGATTGCCCGGCAAATGGAACTCCATCCTGACAAGCCACCCATCCTACTTGTGGCTGGTGTGTATGATTCACATGGAAAACAAATTATAGATGGTAATTTTCTGATATCTCATGAATACAGGTAAGGACGACATGGAGATGTGTGAGCTGAATCTTGAGGAGACTGGCCTGACTCGGAAGCGTGGTGCTGAGATCTTGCCAAGACAGTTTGAAGAAATCTGGGAACGCTGTGGAGGCATCCAGTACCTTCAGAATGCGATTGAGAGCAGACAGGCTCGGCCCACCTATGCAACAGCCATGCTGCAGAGTCTGTTAAAGTAGATGTTGCACACCAGCCTTACAGCTGGGAGCCTTTGCCATGGTACTTAGGTAGGGTGTGTGCCCCCAGATTTAACCATTCCATAATCATGTTAGAGTTACTTCTATAAAGTGAACAGATTTTATTAATCACGGCTTTTGGTGAATTTGTTTAAGGTTAATTATGGTAGCAAATTTTGGACCTAAACATTATTTTTCTGTATCCCGCTGTAATTCCCAAAACTCTCATTATTCTCTAACTATTACACATGGGCATATTCTGATGTTTCTCATCCTTTGCCAGAAGACTACCTTACATCCATCGTAATTGTTCTCTAGGAAAAGAGAACTTTTTTCAAAATTCAAAATACTTTTTAAGGATGGCACAGTACCATATAACTGGAGTAATAAAACATGAGCTTACATTCTTACAATAACTAAACCACTTAAAATGATCAAGGCACTAATGTTTTGGTCTGAAAAGCTGTGTACTTTATAGACATTTTCAGACATTTTTGGAAATTTCCATTAAAGGTGGAAAATCTATTTTTTTCCTCCTTTGCAGTGTCTTAGTTTGAATGAAACACTTCGAAGTTCTAGAATTCTAGAAAGAGCCTTAATGTATTTGATGTATTCTGTGATAAGAGGTACTAATAGTATCCAGCACAGATTTGCTTTTCTTTGCTAGCACAATGTGTGTTGCTGTCAGAATATTCTTTTTATATTCTGTGGAAAAATAAAGGAAATTCAGATTGTTTAAATGCCTAAAAGTTTTGAGATAAGTTTTGTTTCAATTAGAAAAGGAAATAGGTTTTAGGTGGCATAGTGGCTTAACTGGACTGAATTCAAATATTCTTTCAACTTCATCTCAATAGTGATTTTTGTATCAGAATCTTGTCCAAGTTGTTTCATTGATTTAGTAAGTGTTCTGCTTCCAACATCTTTCTTTTTAAGAAATTCCTAGTGTCTTTTTTGGCCTTTGAGGTTTTGGTAATTGTAGACCTGTTTCATAAGCTTTGTAATTCAGAAATCCTTGTATTTAGTAAGTGCTTGTTTTACATAACTGATAATTTTAAAATGTTTTCTTTGTGTGCTGTTAGTATTGATTCAAATGTCAGCAGCTTTAAGCCTAATATTTATGACTTTCACATTTGGAATTTAAAGACAAAAATACATCAAGGAGTTATGCTGACATAATTCTAAGGAGTTTTGTTGTATTTTAGAATAAAATTATAAAGTAAAATGATTCTCTGTACTGCTTTTTCCCCCAGTTTTTAGAGACCCTAACCTTTGAAATGAAATTCCAGTGATTTCTTTTTTCCCTAGAAAGATTACCTCAGTTAGGGAAGTATTTCCCAGCTGACTAGTGTTTGTGAGCCACAGACACTGTCTTCAGAATTGCTTCTCTCATGTCTTAGTAGAGAAATATTTATTTATTATGATACATTCAAATGATTGTCAAGTTAAATTAAATGGTTGTGTCTGTGCTATTGAGAATGCAAATGTGATTATCTTTTGAAGGCTGTATTACTGCATAGCTTCACCCACCCTCGGGTCATTTCGTCCCTGTGATTGGGGACAGAAGGTGTAGCTACTGAAGTAAATGACCTATTCTCTCTCTTCCATCTCTCGCCTTTAACTGGTGTTTTTATTTGTGTAGGATAGTGAATGATAAGCTTTTTTCCTAACCAGTAGTGAGTAAAGTTCTTGAACAAAATTTAGTAGCCAAATTGTTTTTTAATGACATGTCTCTTTAGTACAATAGTTTTGTGTATCTTTTAGATACATTAATAGGCACTAGATGGAAAATTAAAGAGTTAAACATATTTAAATGAGAGAATCTAATGTTTCAGAAATTTGTAAGAAATGTATCACAGCAAAGGGTTGTTATAAGTCCTTAGTTTTTGACTCTAATAGTTAATACAATTATAGTTAATCTTAAGCCATAATGTTTCTAATCATGTCACACAGCTGTCCTAGAACTTATCTATTTAAAATAGTTTCCTGAGTTAATTTTGGCCAGCAGGGCAACTGCCCTAATTCAGATAGATTTACAGTAACCTACGTACAGTAGATGCACATACACACAGACACCCCTTTGCTGGAGAAACTTAGGACCCTGTCAGCCTTTTAAAGGAAACAGCAGGAGTGGTGTCCTAAATGATGTTCATGCAGCTGCTTTACCATGTTCACAGTCAAGCCCATGCATGCCAGGTTAAAACTGTGGAAATCAAAAGTAAATTCACTCATATTTTAATCATTTTAACTGAGATTTAAAATTAGAAGTTTAAACCACTATATATAAAGAACTAATCTTTTCTTAATACCAGTTCTTTCCATAGCATATGCTTTGCAAAGGCAGCATGCATAAAATATTTAAAATGAGAGGACAGAATGTTTTCACATTTGATTCAATTTTAATATAATTCCTAATTGTGGTAACACAGTTGAGATATGTATTATGAGTTATGGGAACTAATTGAGAAAAGGAAGTTACTCTAATCCACGTATGTTAAGAGAATATTGAGTTTTCTTAGTTGTAAAGTTGGGGAGATGGCACCTTCTCAGAGGATTGTGAAAATATGAGGAAGAAACAAAACAGTGCATGTAGGAGCACAGGGCCACACAAAGGCATTCTATTGTTATGCTCATTCTGCTTCTGTAATGACTTTTCATAGGTCATTCTTGTGAACCATTTTGTTTTGCAAGCAACCAAGGAAAGAACATCTTAAGTGGAAAATCAGTGGTGGTTGTGAACACTTAGAGAATAGCAATCCACAGGCAAGAATAATGGTATTGTTTGTAGAGCTTTATTAATTGGATATTTTTTAAAAGACATTTTCATTCACAGGTCATTACTATGGTTCTCAGCGATCCAAATATGTAGATCATTGGTTTTTTTTTTTACCTGAAGTAGCTTAAGAGTACTTGGATCAGTAGAATAAATATTTATTGAATCAATCAGTCAGCCAATTAATATGATGTTAGTGATAGACCTGCCTCCTTTTATGGAAGAGGTAACAGATCCAGAGAGGTCAAGTAATTTAGTTGTAGACTGAAAAATATATCAAAGCCTTTGCTGCAATCATATGTAACAAAAAGAACCAAAACAAACACTTTTTAGTGGCACCTGTGGATTTACAAAGGGTTGCCTCTCTGTCATTCCACAACTTCAGAAGGTGTGACAGGTTTTCCCTATTTATCATTACCAATAATAACAAGTATTGAGAGTTTTAAAATTTCTCCCAGAAGATAAACTAACAAGGATGGAAGGGGAGGGCAAAGGATATCTAAACATGAGAATAAGGACATGTTAGAGGGGGGGAAACAGTTGTAACAATAAGGAAAGAGAAGAGCAACAGTGGAAGAGACAGGTTGTGTGCCCCTAAAGATTCTGCACCCCCAGTTTGGAAACACTGATACATTTTAGGACACAGAGCACTCCTAGATCTCTACGAAATTTTAGAATGAATAATGTGTAATTTATAGGATCAGAACGTATGGTTATTAAAACTTGGATCAAGATATGCCCGGTGTATACATTCTTAGCACATAGGAATGGCACTGCCATACTGGAGAAGGTCAGCAGTAAATAGGCATTCTGTACATAAGCCTCATGGAAGGGTAAGATGGAGAGACTGGCAGAAGTAGCACCTACTCTGCTGGGAGCACTTCTCTGAGTACGCTTTAGTTCAATTCAAATCACTGTATTCTTTCCCCATTGCTAACCTAATATATGAAACAAGCTTAGCTGTCTCAGAAGTTTTTCAAGAGATGATCAGGAAAAATTAATGCACATTCAAAAGGAGAATCTTCAGTACAAATTTGTTTTTTTAAAAATAGATTTAGGGCTGGGCGCGGTGGCTCACGCCTGTAATCCCAGCACTTTGGGAGGCCGAGGCGGGTGGATCACGAGGTCAAGACTTCGAGACCAGCCTGGCCAACATGGTGAAACCCTGTCTCTACTAAAAATACAAAACATTAGCCAGGCGTGGTAGTGGGTGCCTGTAATCCCTGCTACTTGGGAGGCTGAGGCAGGAGAATCACTTGAACGCGGGAGGCAGAGGTTGCAGGGAGCCGAGATGGCGCCATTGCACTCCATCCTGGGCAACAAGAGCGAAATTCCATCTCAAAAAATAAAATAGATTTAGGGGGTACAAGTGCAGTTTTGTTACATGGGTATATTGCATAGTGGTAAAATGTGGGCTTTTAGTGTACCTAACACCCAGAGAAGCATACATTGTGCCCAGTAGGTAATTTTTCATCCCTAAACCTTTTCTCAGCCTCCCACTTTCTGGAGTCTCCAATGTCGGTTATTCCACTCTTTATGTCCATATCTACACATTCAATCCTAATTTGTACCAAGTAGCATCTCACCTTTAAATCACAGGCTTATTAGTTGGGTGTTTTCTTTTTACTTATGAAAATTCATCTAGTCAAACTGTCAATTAATTTTTCCTCATTTCATTAAAAGTGTATATCTAATGCTTTCTCTAAAAATTGATGTACTGGAAATACAAATAAATAAATGCTCCCTGTGTAGAATTTCCACTTGCATCTTGTGCTTTTAATACCATTACA